CTTCAGCAGGAGTCCGGCGTGCTCCGGTTTCAAGTTCCAGCCGGTGAGCCCAACTTTGGACCCGGCAGAGCTGTCTCCAGTAGCTTCGCCTCACTGGGCTTGGGACGCTGCAGCTCCTGTCCCCGTTTCGCTTCTACCAGGACCTCCGGGAGGCACAAAAGCAGGCAGCTTTCTCCTGTCTGTGTTGGACCCACGCAGGACTAGGCCCCCGGTCCACACGCAGAAAGTCCTAGCACGGAAGTTTGGCGTCCACAGACCAATTTGTCAGCTTAGGACCAACGTTAGGGCTGCGTTTCCCGAACGACACCATTGTATCAAGCGGCCATTGGATCAGGTCTAGCCACAATTCGCAGCTGACCAATCAGAAAAGAAAATTTGGCTCCAGGACGGGACCAGCGAGGGACCAATTGAAAGACAAGAGGCGGGGCCCGCAGGCAAACCTTAACCCCAGAGACCTCCGTGGCTGTTGAAGGCAGAGGGTAATGGGCGGGTTCGCTAGATCGAAGCTTAGGTCTTGAAGATGGGGATACTAAAAAGCAAATCCAAAGCCACTGTGAACTGCAGGCGGACGACCGGAGTCAAAATCTCCAGGATGGTTTATTAAAATGCGAATCCCCGGGTTCCTGTGAGATTCAATGCGTCAGGGTAGCGGGTGGAGCCCCGAAATACGACTTTTTAACAAGCTCTCCCTACAAATTCTCCCCACACAGCCAGGTTTAAGAATCACTGACCGGGTCGTAACAGATTTAAAGGTGGTCCCCACCCGCTCCAGTTACTCCAAGGCTCAAGGAGAAGCGCTCATTTGGATCACGACCCGGGGTTCGCCCCACCCAACACCCTGCGACTAAGAAGCGCTTAAACAGGAAACGGGAGCCCTTCCAAAACAGCTTGAGGCTGGTTGGAAGCCAGGAAGAGTCCCAGCCCCTCCCACGTCAGCATCCCTGTGGGCGCACAGCCCGGCGGGCGGCGTGTGGCCTGCCGGGAGATGTAGTCCGTAGCGCAGTCCCGCGCCTGCGCCCTGGGCAGTTGCCGGTGAGCTTGGGAGAACCGTGGGCGCTGAGGCGGTGAGTCCCCGAGCGGCCAGAGGGCGTGGCCGTTCCCTGGGGCGCGGGCGCGGGTAGCGGGGCTCCTTTCCGTGGCCGGGGCCATGCTAACTGGGTGATTCCAGCTGTGCCCCGGGCGGCGGGCGCCGGAAGGAGTGGTGGGCGGTGGGCCCCTATCCGGCCAGGGTCCCCGCCACCACTCCCTGCGACCCGACCGGGCCTTCCCGGGAGTCCTTCTGGGCTGGGAGCTCCCCTCCAGGCGTCGGGGCCTCGTCGCCCAAGAGCGAACAGGGGCCGCGCCCGAGACACTAGCATCCGAATTTGAATCAGCTTTTACACTTTTTAGGGACGTGTCACTCTTGCCGTTCCTCAAGTGCTCTCTTTACACACATCGCTTTTCTTATAGGCCCCATGAGGGTGGATTCCCTACGAGAAGGTTTGGAGAGAAATCACTGGTCCCACAGTGAAATGAACGTTTCTCTGGGAAGGGTCCATCGAAGGAAACCCGAAGGGTCAATTCCCTGGTAGACGTGGTGGAAGGTTTTGGGTCAGTCAGGGAAGGGCTGACCAGCTGTGAGGCTGGCGCAGATTAACGGGTGGGTCCAGAGCCAAAAACAGCACAGTTCCTGGATGCCCTCCAGCAACGGTTAGGTGCCTAGACTCTGGGAAATAGAGGCCCCCTAGGAATGACTCCTGACAAGCAATAAACTTTAATTGAGTGCTTCCTCTGTGCCGGGCATGCTGCTATTCGCTTCGCATGCAATTGGATCCATGCAGAACATTTTATAAAGTAGATGCTATGATTATCTTCTGTTACAAAAGAGGCACTGGGTGTCAGGGTCACACAGCTAGCAGGTTATTATACCTAAACCGATCTGCTAAAGTCGGGCTACCATCATGGTAAAGGGGGATACAAGGACAGAGTGCTGATTTAGGTTGACTGGGGAGGAAGAGAGTCATGAGTACTTTTTTTCCCTTGAATCCCCTCCAGAGAAGAGGACAACTACAGCAGCTGTCTCAGCACATGCAGAGAGAGAGGACCCAAGGCACATGGGCAGATACAGGTCTTGAGACCTGTAGAAACATGTATGTGACTGTCTCTGTGACCTCAAAGACTAGTTTCTCCTTTCTCATTTTTTTCTGTCCTTAGCTGTAGGTGGCTCCCTCCCACCCCAACGATTTCAGAGAGAAACAAGTCGGAATCTGAGAAGTGAGGCTCCAGATAAACTGTAAACTGCTGGAAGGGGGCGATGGCTGTGGCCCTGGGTTGTGCAATCCAGGCATCCTTGAATCAAGGCTCTGTGTTTCAAGAATATGATACTGACTGTGAAGTTTTCCGTCAGCGCTTCAGGCAGTTCCAGTACAGAGAAGCAGCTGGGCCTCATGAAGCATTTAACAAACTCTGGGAGCTTTGCTGTCAATGGCTGAAGCCAAAGATGCGCTCTAAGGAACAAATCCTGGAGCTGCTAGTGTTGGAGCAATTCCTAACTATCCTGCCCACAGAGATAGAGACCTGGGTGAGGGAGCACTGCCCAGAGAATAGAGAAAGAGTTGTGTCACTGATAGAAGACTTACAGAGAGAACTTGAGATACCAGAGCAGCAGGTAAGAAAAGAATGTGGGATCTTTGTGATTGGTCCAAAGGAAGTAGCTGAGGCAGCTGGGACTAGACCACACATTTGTCTCTATGTCATTCCCCAGCCTCAAGATTTCTCCAGAGTCCTCTTCCTTTTTCTCTTCTGCTGAACTCAGCAAATGAGTCAGTGCTTTTAACTCTATCAGACTCAATTCCCCTTCTATAACAAATAGTTTATAATGTCCACTTTACTATGCACAAATGAAATTGATAGACAACATAATCTACCCACATACATCAACCCAAAGCATCAGTAAATTGCTCCATGGCCTGAAGGCCAATTCTAGCCATACCCTGTTTATCTGTATACTCTGTATGTAATGGTTTTTTTATCTTGTTGAAAGGTCATTGAAAAAAAGAGGAAGGAGAAGAACTGACAGTGAATGTGCCCCACAGTGCCTAAAATATTTACTATTTGGCTCTTTATAAAGTTTGCCAACCCTGAATCAAGTCTAGAAGGAATATAAAGGAAAAGAAACATAGTTTGTTATAAATTGATAGGGATTTGTACATATATGTGCTTGGGCCTGACCGAATGTCATGAAGTTGTCAGATGTTTGCATCTATGCTTAGAATCATTGTGAATGGGACAGCCAGAAATTCAGACTGATAAAGCTCAAGTACTACGAACAGTGTTGCTCCTCGTCATGTGATTTTCCAAAATGGCATACGACTCTAGGTAAATCTGAACAATAAGCAGTGTAGTCTTTGACTATATAAGATTTTATCTTCATGTGGTCTAGACATTTGCTGCTGAATACAGTCACTACTAGTCATGTACAGCTCTTGAGCCCTTGAAATATGGCCAATACAAATTGAGATCTGCTGTAAGTATGAAATACACACCACATGCAGAAGACTTGGTATGAAAAAAGTAGGTGAAATATCTCACTAATAATTGTTCATCTTGAGAGTGATGGTTCTGGCATTTCCCCCAGGTTGATATGCATGACATGCTCTTGGAAGAACTGGCACCAGTGGGAACGGCACACATACCACCAACCATGCACCTAGAGTCACCTGCACTCCAGGTAATGGGACCTGCCCAGGAGGCCCCAGTAGCAGAGGCATGGATCCCACAGGCAGGGCCACCGGAGCTGAACTATGGTGCTACTGGAGAATGTCAGAACTTTCTGGACCCTGGTAAGGCAAGGGTTTCTCTCCTTTCTTTTGTTACTGTAATGCTTCCCATCTTTCTTCTGGCCAGGATATCCATTACCAAAACTTGACATGAACTTCTCATTGGAGAATAGAGAAGAGCCATGGGTGAAGGAATTACAGGATTCTAAAGAAATGAAACAATTACTTGATTCCAAGATAGGTAAGTAATTGTTCTTTGATATACTAGTGGGAATATCATCTGCAGTTTCTATTTCTTCTCTCAGGTTTTGAGATCGGGATAGAAAATGAAGAAGATACTTCAAAACAGAAAAAAATGGAGACTATGTATCCATTTATTGTAACTTTAGAGGGGAATGCTCTCCAGGGTCCCATTTTGCAAAAAGACTATGTACAGTTAGAAAATCAATGGGAAACCCCCCCAGAGGATTTACAGACAGATTTAGCAAAACTGGTAGATCAGCAGAACCCCACTCTGGGAGAGACACCTGAGAACTCCAACTTGGAAGAACCTCTCAACCCTAAACCCCACAAGAAAAAGAGTCCAGGAGAGAAACCTCACCGATGTCCTCAGTGTGGAAAATGTTTTGCTCGGAAGTCACAACTTACTGGGCATCAGAGAATTCATTCAGGAGAAGAACCTCACAAATGCCCTGAATGTGGGAAAAGATTCCTTCGTAGTTCAGACCTTTATAGACACCAACGACTTCATACAGGGGAGAGACCCTATGAATGCACTGTATGTAAAAAGCGATTCACTCGGCGGTCACATCTTATAGGGCACCAGAGAACCCATTCTGAAGAAGAAACATATAAATGTCTTGAGTGTGGGAAAAGTTTTTGTCATGGATCAAGTCTTAAAAGACATCTGAAAACTCATACAGGTGAAAAACCTCATAGATGTCATAATTGTGGGAAAAGTTTTAGTCGACTGACAGCTCTTACTTTGCACCAGAGAACGCATACTGAAGAGAGACCTTTTAAATGTAATTATTGTGGGAAAAGTTTTAGACAGAGACCAAGCCTCGTTATTCATTTAAGAATCCACACAGGGGAGAAGCCATACAAGTGTACTCATTGTTCTAAAAGCTTCAGACAGAGAGCCGGCCTTATTATGCACCAGGTCACTCACTTTAGAGGACTTATTTAAGAATTGCTAAGGGAAACAGGTCTTACACAAATTGACACTAACTCAAAAAAAATCTTAACCTGCAGCAGGCTGTTTGTCTTGGAAGCTTTTGTTTGAGCTTATAAGAACATAGACAGCTTTTTTTTTTACTAGTTTTAAAACCCATCTTCCAAGGTATATGAATTCTAGAGTATTTATCTACTCCTGTGATTTTCTTAGATTTGATTTCTTCTGTCTGCACAACTCTTCTTTTTTTAATTACAATGAAAAATTTTGTGTTCCAAGGCAACTGTATCATAGGTGTAAACATAAAGCATATAAATTATGACAATCCTTTTAGAGGTAGGGTCAATATAGTGGATAAACCTGTCTATCAGACGTATTGATTATAGCAGTACTATAGTTATTCTGCTGTCATTATTAAAGATGATTATATTCATTCAAAGCTTTAGATGTGTCCCATGTGGCAAGAAAGGAGACAGTGAATTTTGTCAAACAATAAAAATGTGTCAGGAACACAAGGATGAAGGGGATGTCATTTGCCTGGTAAGAACTGGGTTATTTCCACTGAAATTTGTTATGTTTAAGGAAATTAAGATTTTAAGCTTGAAATTATACAAGCAGAATCTAATTTAATTTTGATTGACTGAAGAACCAGGGTCTTTTGCTCTCCTTTGGTATTTCACTCTCCTTTGGTATTCAATCATGTGTCTTTTAGTGCTTTTTAAAATTTTACCCATTCTTTAATTCAGCATCTCCCTATGTATGTGTCATAGAATACTTAGTTCTGCTAGATATTCTGCAAATATATTTGGGAATTACTTCCTGCTGTTTCGCCTTCTTAGGTTCATAGTACACATCAGCATATGAGAATCTCTGAGAGGTCCTCTAGAAAGGAGAGAAAAAGCACCTCTTTTGGCTCAATGTTTTCCAAACTTATTTGACCCCAAAACCTTTTTCATATACCCAATAATAAGCTACAGAACTAATATTCTGCAAATGTCTCTTGGAACACACTGCCTTAAACAGATATTTCTATAGCTGTCAGTATAGTTATGTTGCTCCCAAGCCTAGTTATCTCCAGTTGTTTTAAGGGTGTTATGAAAAATTCTTAAAATATATATGAATTTGTGTAACACACACAGAGACACACACACATACTACTTTAAGGGGGTGAGGATCATTAATTCAGATAATTTTTAAGTTTCCTAGTGATTCTCAATCTCTTTGAATTTTACTTACATTTACACACACACGCACACACATATGTATATACACATATCATTTTAAGAAGCTGAGGATCACTAATTCAGATAATGTATAAGTTTCCCAGTGATTCTCAACCTCTTTGAATTTTACTTATAATTACATACACACACACACTGCTACTTATATAAATGTTCTCATGTAATCATGGTAACAGCTCAAATTCCCAAAGCAAGGGAAGACTTCTCATTGTCAGTTAAACCTGTTAAAACATGAAAATATTCATTGAGCCTAGTTCCTTGTTATAAAATACAAGAAATAAGACATTCAGGCATTTTCCCTTTATGAAGATGTTCAGTCATCCTTTCCTTGAACTACAATTAGGAAAAGTATATGTCTTTATTCCATTGAAGTTCTCGAGAGTGATATAAATACTTTGGGGGGTATCTACTATGTGCCTAACTAGTCCTGTTCTAGGCTTAGTGGAAGCTAGTAAAGAAATATAATTCATGGATCAGGCTCATAAAGATTTTATAATATTTTTAGTTAAACAAGAGTTGGGAAACAGGTGGAGAATAATGCAAGAGAGTTTGTAATTAAGTGCCAATTATACCAATTGCTAGACCCAGGATGTATCTTTAATTCTTGTCATCCAGGTCAACATATGATGCTGCTATAAGTCTGGGGCTCAAATTGATATCCCAGTAGCAATAAACATATAATATAGGAGGAGTCTGAATGTAGAGATGAAAAATACAGAATGTAATGGCTTCTCTTTTCTCTCTTGTGGAATTGCATTCAAACCAGAACAGTGCCTTAGAATGGATGTGCCCAACTGCTCTGTATTTATGCAATATTTGAATAAAGCGGAAATGTATGTGCTCTTCCTGCTTCACTTGCACTAATTAATTATTTGAACAACTTAGAGCTTCTTCCCTGAACAGTGGCAACAAGCATGGCAATTGACTCTGTCCTCATCCCAAGTTGGAATCGCTTTTCTCTCTGCAACCATGGCACTGTGATTATGCATCATTTTTAGCATTTAATACAGTCCATTTTTGGCTAGTAGGGTTAGTTGCAATCATAATATGAGTTGCATCCTCCCTCTCATTTATATCAAATATACTTGACTAGATTTTTACAAGTTAGAGAATGTCTAATATTCTTTGTTACAGTGCCCTATA